TAGCAAGGGTCGAAGAGCTTCCTCTCAACCCACTCCCTTCCCCCTCCTCCTTGCTAGCAAAGGAGACCAAAAATTTGAGAAAATAAAGTTGAATGAGCCTGGGGAGGCTGACATTCTGACGGGGAAACGCACCTCCGATGCAAATTCGCGGGTGCGCTGAACATTCTCAGATTCTCAGATTTTTTTTTTTCCTGGAGGGCGGGGGCGGGGGAACTATTCATTTTCTCCCAAAGAATTTAGATACTGGATCACCGCCCTGTACGTCCCTGCAGTAAGCAGCATGGAGCCTCTCGGACTGGAGCCCAGCACCCAGGCCGCACCGGAGGCTCCGGGCACAGCTGCTCAAGCAGCAGCCCAGGCAGAAGCACCCGGAGTTCCAGGACGCGAGGCTCCCCCTCCCCCACCCCGCCCCAAAGAGAAGGAAGGGAAAACGGAGGAAGAAGGGGAGGGAGGAGAGGGAAGGAAAACCACCCCGCCACATAGACACACACACACACACACACACACACACACACACACACACACACACACACACACCTCTTTTGCAAAGTAAACGATAGACTTACCCAGTCTCACATCTCCAAGGCCCAGTCATCATAGCCACCCTTTAAAAACACACACATACACAAAAACCCTCTTTGGGGTATGCACTAGGTTTCTCAAGCCCAGGCAGGGCGAGGAGACTGCGAGCAGCGCAGTCCCAGAGGCTGGAGGAAAGAGGCGCCCGGACGCCTCCAGCCTGGGGCCGCCGCCGCGGTGGCGACCGCGGGTTCCGGGGCTCCCCAAAAGGCTCTCCCCGGTGCTCTCCGCGGTAGTCGGAGCGGGCAGCAGGGTTGGGGGGTGGAGAGCGGGGGGCGTTCTGCAGCGGCGGGATAGGGAGGCGGCGGGAGGGGGCGGCGGAGGTCCGGCTGGAGAGGCGCCTCGCGGTAGGGGCCGGGAGCCGGAGCCGGGCGGGGCGGGGAGGGGGAGCTGCTGGGAGGGGAGGCACGGAGCGGGAGGAGGGGGACGCGGAGAAGACTGCCTGGCCCCGCCGGCCCCGCCAACGTGACGGTCAGCCCCGCCGAGCGCTCGCACCCGCTCACACTCATGATCACTCGCACACTCGCTCCAATACGTGTTAAGGCGCGATCGCGGGGTCCCTGGCAGCCTTCGCTGCACCCTCCCCCCCACAGGGGTACTCACAGTTGCCATCTGCATAGGGGGCAACTTTCTCCGACCCAGCTGTGGCCGCCGCCCCCTCCAGCCTCCTCTGGCTCCTCGCACCCTCCGGCCTGGGTTCGCGCCGGCCGGCCCTCCCCTCCCCCCTCGGCTCTCCTCCTCGCCGTCTTCACCACATTCCCCCCTGGTCAGTGGCGCACGCCGGGGGACGAGCCAGAGGGAGCGGGTCGCGGGGGTGTGCATGCATCTCCCGCCTTCTTCTTGCAGCGCACACTGTACATGGTAGTGAGGGGGCGAGCAAAGGTGGCACCGGCCCCTCGGCTGCTCCAGCGAAGGCGGCGGCTGCAGCTCCTGCGCTGTCCTCCGCCCCCCAGCGCAGCGGCGACCACCGCGCTGGGATCCCGCCGACGCTGTCTCCGCGCCGAGCCCGCCGCCGCCGCGGCCCCTAATTAGTATTTGAGAGGCTCTTGCATCCCTTTGGCAGTTTCATCCTCACGGTGTTTGCAGGGTTTTTTTCTGTATCCCTTCCCCAGATGCGGCGCACAATCGTCATTAGTTGGAACTCTCTATCACCGACATCCTTTGGGGTTTCTGGGGGAAGGGGGGGGCGGGCAGCAACCGCGTCGTTCTATGCCTGTGGCTTGTCCTGGCAGCCCGGTGGCTCTAAAAAAAACTCCGAGAAAGTTGCGTCTTCCTCCCGGGCGCCGAGGAGGTGGCAACGCGGTAAGCAACACCGGGTCTCTGAGACAGCTGCTCCGGAGCGGGTGCAGGGCCCAGTCCAGTGCACTTGTTTATTGTCGCGCCTCTGGTGCGAGCCAAGCTGCAGCAGACATGATGGGCCCGGGGCGAAGCGGGCGCTCGGTGGCCGATAGATGGCAGCCGAGGGCGAAGGCGTCCCTGGGCTAGGGCGGCGCAACCGGGGCCCCCTTGGATGTCACATTCGTAGGAAGAGAGAGAAGTCTTGGACCATGTGTGTAATTCGAGCGTGGGACTGTGCAATTCTCGGATTGGGAAAGGGAGGAGTGGAAATAACCCCGGCAGTGCCAGGCTTGCTGGTGGTCAGGAACAGATGATTCCAGCCCTGTGCTGATCGCCTGCCTTCCTCCTGCCATTCAGAATGCTGCTGTCTCGTGTACTTACTGTTAAGGATCCTGGAAAAGGGAGTGGTTCCTCCTAGCTGCAAACAAGGGCGCTACTTTTCTTTTCTCTTTAATAGAATTACGTTTTATAGGTGTGTCTAGGCAACACAAGGGAATGTGAAAGACTTTCAGAGGGAATGTTTGTGAATACATCTGGTGTGTACTAAAAAGCTGGAAAACCCCTAAGTAAATGCAATATCGATAGAAAGCGAGTTTCTTGAAGAGTCATCTGCTAAACTCCACTAGAGTCATCTCTACAGTAAGTATTCTTGGGTCTTTCCATGAAACCAGTTTTATATGTATTTATTTTTACTTCGTTTTAGGGTGTGGTTAAGAGAAAAAAAAATTGCCATTAAGGAATCAGCAAATAGGATGTCTGAAGTGAGGATATAGCACCTATCTCTGAGATTAAAGTCATCTGATCAAAAATGATGCCTCTGAGACTATAACAAAGGAATGAATAATGAAATATAAGAATGGGGATTCTGCACTAACTCTATGGGGAAGAAAACAATGGTAAGAGCAAAAGGATCAACAGCAGCAACTCCTGTTTCCATCGATTTGTTTATAAGATGCCGTCTACATTATTCCAAAATATCCCAGCCTTTTTCTCCCCTGTCAAGCTTCCCTGTCTCTAAAAGAGATCTTGCTCTTCCTGCACAGAAAGAAATAATAATATATCACTGAAATATTATTATTACATTTAAAGTTACTTACACTCTTTCCCATTCCTATAATTTCCTAGTTGGAAGCCCTCGCACTTGGGAAATTATTTAATGTGATTTTTTCTCCCTGACATATAAATTGTCACATCACCTTAAATGTTGGGACTTCAGGTTGGGAAGTGGGTGGATAATATTCTTGAGGAAGCTGCCTTCCTTTTATAGATAATGTTACCTCCTTGTAAAGGTTGCTTTCTATGTATTATTCTACTTTTTTTCTAAGAATATACCATATAATGAAAACTTTACAGGCTTGACATCCTATTACTAAGATTATAATTGTTGAGGTCTTCAATAGAATTTCAAGTCAAATATGTTGTGCTATATGCCTACTTACATTTCACTCTTTGATTCACCTAGTTAGGATCTCAGAATTGAACTTTAATTGCAGATTTATTACTTCTTTACTCTCTTCATGTATTAATTTAAAATTTACTTTTTCCTACCTTCATCTTGGTTTGAGAAGGTTATTTCCCTTTCATTTGATTTATTTGTTTTAATTTACATGTGCATATTTATTACCTGTATATAAGCAAAATTTATAGAAGAGGATAGTATGAGTTAATAAATAAGTATATTATCAGGATATTTTCTTTATATTTAATATATGTTGTAATTAAAATGCACTGTTTAGCTGAACTGTGCCTCCTGGAAACTGTAGCATTTAAAGACAGCACTATGTGAAATATAAAATTATGTTTTTTTTCTCTGTGTCTATGATTTATTGAAGTAATGTTCTTCAGGAAAATTTTTTTAATTTTCAAATTTATAATTGACATAATAATTGTACATATTTATAGGGTACAATGTGATGTTTCAATGCATGTCGATAATATAACGATCAAATTGGAATAATTACCATATCTATCACTTTAAACATTTGTCATTTTTATGTGACAGGTGACAGCATTTAAAATATTCTGTTCTAGCTATCTTGAAATATACAGCAAATTGTAGTTTGCTGTAATCATCCTTCTGAAATTAATTTTTTCTGAGTTTAGATTTTCAGAACACCAAACTGGTAACCAAATTATTAATCAAATTGACAGAAAATTTTATTCTTGTTAATAAAAATACCAATTTATATTTACATTTGTAACTGCTATGTCTATTGTGAGCTGT